TAGGTTAAGCTCCCAGCAGGAACCCAGCCTGGCCCCTGGTCTCTCCTGAGTGCCTTCTGGAATCTTATGGAAATATTTTACATTCTAACCTGCAAACTGTATATAAGTGAGAAGTGTCCCTGTTTCCAGGACAACCTACTGTAGATAATGCCAGTGTTGGCTGGGTGTGGTGGCTCACGCCTGTAATCCCAGCACTTTGGGAGGCCGAGGCGGGAGGATCATGAGGTCAGGAGATCGAGACCATCCTGGCCGTGGTGAAACCCCGTCTCTACTAATATACAGAAACTTAGCCGGGCGTGGTGGCACGCGCCTGTAGTCCCAGCTACTCAGGAGGCTGAGGCAGGGGAATCGCTTGAATCCGGGAGGCAGAGCTTGCAGTGAGCCGAGATTGTGGCACTGTACTCCAGCCTGGGCAACAGAGACTCCATCACAAAAAAAAAAAAAGAAAAAAAAATGCCAGTGTTTCGTTTTGGTTTGGTTTGGTTTTGACAGAGGTTGGTCAGAATAAATATTTTTGCCACTCTCTTCTTCTCAGGTTATGGCTTGCTTCTATATAGTGGTGCTGTTGTGATACTCCATGGATTGGTTTGCAGCATATTTTTAAATAATTAAAATTATCCTTTGATACCTGCAAAGGAGCAGGTTGGAGCCTGACCTAACCTTGGACAAGGCGGGGCTGGCCTCATCTGCCCCTCGTGCCAAACCATCCTTCCTCAATTCCAGCTTGCAAAGGGCAGGACTCCTCAGTGTGGCACCACCCAGATTTTCACCTTACGTTGTCCTTGGGACAATCTTTACAGGAAAGCAAGCTCTAGTGATTAGATAGCCTGGTTATTTGCCTACATGATTTTCCTTTTCACAGTAATTTTTGCCCCTTCTTTCATGTGCAGCTGGTCTCTCCCTAGAGACCAAAGGAGCACTCTTTTTCTAAGCCCAGGACCTGAAAGGCATTGCCTGGCAAAACCTTGCAAGCCAGTGTGCGTCACAATACCCTTTGAATGATGTAAAGGAATCAGGCCCTGCCACTCTGCAGTTGATCCAGCAGCAGGAGGCAGCTGTACCCATCACTGTCCTCAGAGTACTTTTAAGAACAAGGAGGTCTCTGCCCACGGCAGCCCAAGCAGGTAATAGCGGTTGGTTGTTACTGCCTGTACCTCTACTCCCAACGCCACTGTCTCTGCCACCTAGGAAGCTGGAATTTGAACCCTGGGACACAGACTTCAGCCACTGCCTTCGCAACAATTGCTTCTTGAATGCCCCAAAGCTGGAGATGAGACGCTGGAAAAGTGCCATATGCTCCACAACCTTGCTTGCCAGTAGAGAAGATCAAGGCAGCAGCCTCTGCCTAATGTCCACCTTCCAAATCTCAAGCAAGTACAGCCGATGCAAGGGCGCTCACTCCTAGCCGGGATTCTTGTTGTGAGGCACTCTGGGAAATGTCGTGCTTAGCTTGCAAGCTTGTGAGGTAGGAAGGCCCACTAAGAAATGAGACAGGATATATAATCCTTTATGCCATAATTTTTTTTCAGATTCCCATCCATCATGACTGCCATCCGACTACGAGAATTTATTGAGCGTCGCCCAGTGATCCCGCCAAGGTATAGTTCTTCCAGATGCACAGCCTCCGGGACTTTCTTCTCACCTCCTCACTTTCTGCTCTAGTATATTCATCGCTCACCAAGGAAGAGACGTTCAAGGCTATTACCCTGGGCAGCTGGCAAGACTCCATTTTGATCATAGTGCAAAGAGAGCTCCCAGGTGAGACACCTCCTCAATCCCAATGTCCAAGAAAATGGACTGCTTTTTTCTACTGGCTTTTCAGCAAACTACTTCTATTTCCATTTAGACCGCTCATAGACTTGACAATTCCACCCAAGACAAAATATCACTATCAGCCTCAATTAGACCAACAAACACTCATTCGATATATTTGTCTTCGAAGACATTCAAAGCCTGCCGAGCCATGGTATAAAGAAACCACTTACCGACGAGACTATTCTCTGCCATTTTATGAGATTGGTAAGTCAGGCCAACTGCTCTTAACTCTCTGATAAATAAATCCTTAATTTGTTTTAAATTCCAGATTGGAACCAGAAATTAGCCACAGTTTCGCTGAATCCTCGACCGCTTAATTCACTGCCAGAGCTCTACTGTTGTGAAGAGAGAAGCAGCTTTGAAAGAAATGCTTTTAAACTAAAATAACCACGGCATTCGAACAAAATAACGTTTGGCATTCTTAGGTGGCCCTTTTAGACTAAGTTAATGGCAGCAGAACTACTTTCAGTTTCAGTGTGTATACAGATGGCTATAATCCTAAAATATTTACATGTTGCAAATTCTTTGCAGATTAAGTTGGTCAGCTTAGAACAGGGAATCAAGATCTATCCTTAAGAGAACTTGAATTTAAGCCCCACTCCCAGTCTTATTGCTGATGCTGGCAAGCTATCTTACATTTAGGCCAATGTATACGCAGGATCAGGTAAGAAGATCATTGTGTCTGCACAATAATTGCATCGCTGTTGGGAAAAATAAAAAAAAGAACCGGGGGGACATGGCCAATTATAAAGAAAACTGGCACTGGAGACCCTCAAGGGGCTCTGGATGGAGAAACCCAGGTGTAGCCTGAGGCTGTAGCGAGATGTGGGACTGATAAAAAGGATTAACTGAGAGTCTGTGTCCAGGAGTTAGCACCCCTATCTTGGCAAGAAGAAAGCCTGACAACTAGGCATCAGCTCCTCAGGCAGAAAGCTAAAGGGTCTTCTCTAGGGAGAGGAAAGAATCCCAAAGGAAAAAAACCTTACATTTGGCTTCTAGGGACCCCTGCCCTC